TCGTTGCTGCCGCCGTGACTGGTTTTCTGTCCCCAAGAACGTGACGTTCGTGATGTCCTGCCCGCCGGGAGTCTTTCCCCACACCCCAGCCATCGCCGCCCGCTCCCAGGAGGCCAGGGCAGGCCTGCGTGGGCTGGAGGCGGGCGAGGCCGGCCCACCCCCTCGCTGGCACTGACTTTGCCTTGAACAGACCCCCCGACCCTCCCCCACAAGCCTTTAATTGAGAGCCGCTCTCTGTAAGTGTTTGCTTGTGCAAAAGGGAATAGTGCCGTGGAGGTGTGTGTGTCCATGGCATCCGGAGCGAGGCGACTGTCCTGCGTGGGTAGCCCTCGGCCGGGGAGTGAGGCCACCAACCAAAGTCAGTTCCTTCCCACCTGTGTTTCTGTTTCGTTTTTTTTTTTCTTTTTTTTCTATATATATTTTTTGTTGAATTCTATTTTATTTTTAATTCTCTCTTCTCCTCCAGACACAATGGCACTGCTTATCTCCGAAATGGTGTGATCGTCTCCTCATTGAGCAGCGGCTGCCACCGCGCTGTGGGTAGTGTGTGACCGTGGCTGTACTGTATAGTGAACATAGTTGGCATATCTTTGTTTGAAGTTTGTTGGTGACTCCACCAAACTGGTGTGAAAAAAGAAAAAAGCTCAAAAAAATCCACAAAAAGACAAAACACACAAAAAAAATCCTGCCTATATTTTACTCAGTTTCAAACTTTATTAGTCTATTTTTAATTATAAAACCAGAAAGCTACAATTTCTTTTCTTTCCCCTCCACCCCCCCCCCCCCCACCCATTTGTTGGCTTTTTTGTTTTTTAATGTCAGATCTGTTGAGTTGGTTTTTTTGGTTTTGGTTTTTGTTTTTGTTTTTGTTTTTTACTGAGAAAGGAAGGGCCAAGGGATGAGGTGGGAACCGGGCCCTGGGGGCGCCACAGACTAAGGCAGAGACTCCCCTACCTGGCGCCCAGCCCCAACCAGCTGGCCGCTCCTGCCCATGCTTTTTTTTTTTTTTTTTTTTAATTTTTATAATTGGAGCCCCTGGTGAGGTTACGCGTGCCATGAGAACCCACTCTACACCACGACGCTGGTGCCTCAGTGTTGGCCAAACTCTGGAGTCACTGACTGGTTTGACTTTCATACGGTGAATATGCATTTGGTCTGTACTGATCATGGAATAAACACATCTCTCTTTTTTTAATGCTGGCGTCTCCCTGACATTTCTTTGTGAACCAACTGTTGCCTAGGCTAGGCCCAGGGGACCCCCTGGACCCCAGACCACCTCTGTACAGGAACTACTGCCAGGGATTACCTAGCCCCTCTCCTGTGACCTGTCCCTGTCTGCCCTGGGCGGGAGCCACGCAGACTCATAGCAACCACCCCAAGCTGAAGCTGTGACGCAGAGCCCGGTACCCATCCTTGTGGACCCTGGCTGAGGTGGAGGGTGTGCTCTAGCAGAACCCTGGCCAGACTCCAGACAGTATTCTTCCCCTCCACCCTACTCCATCCTGTCCCCCCTACTCCATCCTGTCCCCCCACTCACCAAAGGACTTGGGCCACTTCTCCCACCTTGCCTGCCTCAACCTAACTCCTCCTTTCATTTAAGCTCAGGGTTAACCAGATACTCTTAGATATAAGTCTACATCCCCCAAAATAGGATCCTCACCCCCCATGCACATACACACACATTCCTGTCCAAGAAAGCCCACAGGTGGCTGCTCTGCCTGTGTGTCCACTTGTGTATGTACATGCCCCAGCCACAAGGCACGGGTGACGCCCAAGAAGAGCCCCTAAGATGTAAGATACAAGTATATAATTTATATGTATGCAGAGACAAACTGATTGAAACATTTCTAGCACTGTTTATTCTCCTACATCCCCTCTTTTTGACCTGAAAGGTCCTTTATTGTCTTTGGATCTGCCAAACCTCCCTGTGAGGGTGTGGTTCAGGCATCCAGCCAGAGGTCCCCCCACTTCTTCGATGTCCATGCCCACTCAGGCACTTTCTCATATACCACTGTGCCACTTCAAGTGTGACGTATTTAGGTTCTTTGGGGTTTCTTCCATCTCATCCCACCCACTCATTTTTGTTCCTTGTTTTGTTCAGACACTTCCCCAGCCTGGGTCCAACTGCTGAGCTGGATAGTTTTCTCTGCAGCTTCCTGCTGAAGATTTAACTCAGCCATGGCCTTCTCCACACCTCCCTGATGGGTGTCTCTCTACCTGGGTTGTAATTAGAACTGGGATCTATTTAATTTCTCCAGCCATTTCCCAACCCTTCCCACAGTACTAGAAATCTTAGTCCTATACCAGAGTAAGAGGTGTGTACAAGCCCCCACTGTACTGTATGCACGGATCGCTTGGCCAATAATTATGTCAGTGAATCTGAGACTTGTATTAAACACTTTAGACATTTGTAGAAGGGAATTCGTAGACTTTTCACTTACATACGAAAGGTTTTTTTTTTTTTTTGTGCAGTTCTCATTGCAAAAATAAACATTTGTACTGAGTATAAAGTTACTCTCCTGTGATGGCTGCTTTTTGTTTGAGGGTAGACTTGGGAGAAGCGGGGAGATGAGGGCGGGGGGTCAGTGATGTGTAGGAGAGGAAGAAGGGAGGTTCCCCAGACACCCACCACCCATGCGTCCAGATTAGCGGAGTCGGTTGGGAGAGATCCTGGGAACATCAAATTGTGAGATAATTGATTTAATGGAAGGTGTAAAAGAAAAAGCTGCCAGGCACGGTGGCTCACATCTGTAATCCCAGCACTTTTGGGAGGCCGGGGTGGGAGGATCGCTTGAGGTCAGGAGTTAAGAGACTAGCCTGGCCAACATGGTGAAACTCCCATCTCTACTGAAAAATACAAAAAATTAGCGGGGCGCGGTAGCACACACCTGTAGTCCCGGCTACTCCGGAGGCTGAGGCAGGAGAATTGCTTGAACACTGGAGGCGGAGGTTGCGGTGAGCCGAGATCACACCACTGCATTCCAGCTTGGGTGATATGGTGAGACTCCCATCTCAAAAAAAACAAAAACAAAAAAACCCCCAAAGCTTTGATGTAGGCTAATCACACAACAAAAGAAAGGTAGTGGTTAAGTAGTCCAGGGAGAACAAAAGTTTGTACACTATGGGCAATGTAATCATAGTGGTCTATTCGGCTCTTGAGATGCATTGTTCACTGAGGCAGAACATAAACCACTATTCACCTTTAAGTGGCAACTTCATGGACTTAGTTATGGTCCCAGGACAGTATAATGTTTAGCAGCCTTGACAGTACAAAGGTATATGGATAAAAGTGGGAGGTGGAAAGGGGCAAGAGGTGACAAGTGGAGTGTTTTTAAAGGAAACTAACAGGGAAACAAAAAACGGCACGTCCGGGGTAGTGATGTGAGCAAGTCAGTGGCTGATGTCATACATTGGTTAAGTCAAGAAATAAAGGTCAGGCACGGTGGCTTGCATCTGTAATCCCACTTTGGGAGGTGGAGGCTTGAGGATTGCTTGAGGCCAGGAGTTTGAGACCAGCCTGGACAATATAGCAAGTCGTCTCTCTGAAAAGTTTTTGAAAAATTAGCTGAGTGTGGTGGCACAGGCCTGTAGTCCCAACTACAGGTTGTAGTGCTTGAGCCCAGGAGTTCGAGGCTGCAGTGAGCTATGATCGAAACTCCATCTGAAAAAAAAAGAAAAAGCTAAAAACGTTCCAGTGGCTGCTTCCGGGAGGAAGGGGAGGTGTAGCCACAGATCGCTGCCTTTTTCCCTACATCTTTGCGGATGGCTATTTTACAAGATGTATGTCTTCAGGCAAATGACTTCATCCTCGAATTTCAGGTTCATGATCTATACTACAGGAATGTGATTATGCTACTTAGACTTAATAGGGTTGCTCTATGGTTAAGTGATGGCTGTCCCTAAAATGTTCAAGGATATCGGGAGAAGGTTGCAAAATAGGAGGAAGAAGCTGGCTGCTTTTTTTTTTTTTTTTGAGACGGAGTCTCGCTCTGTCGCCCTGGCTGGAGTGCAGTGGCGCAATCTCAGCTCACTGCAACCTCCGCCTCCTGGGTTCACGCCGTTCTCCTGCCTCAGCCTCCCTAGTAGCTGGGACTACAGGCGCCCGCCACCACGCCTGGCTAATTTTTTGTATTTTTAGTAGAGACAGGGTTTCACCATGTTAGGATGGTCTCGATCTCCTGACCTCGTGATCCGCCCGCCTCGGCCTCCCAAAGTGCTGGGATTACAGGCGTGAGCCACCGCGCCTGGCCAGAAGCTGGCTTCTTGCAGGGACAGCAGGGCCGCAAGGCTCTGTGACTCTAGGCCCCATCACACCCGGCCCTGTCCCACTTCCTCTTTCGGCCAGAACCCCAGAACTCCAGTCATTCATAGGCCGGGTCCTCCTCGGGGGAACCAGGCCTGCCCCCTAGGAATCAGGGTATCCACGCCTCCTCGGCCCGCTCTCGGAGCCTGGGCCTCAACACCTGCAGATTGGCTCCCGGGCCAGGACCTGTCGCTTGAACATCAGTGGCCGCCGCCGTCCAATCACAGACGTACAGGGGCGGGCTGGCGGGCCTGTTGGGCCAGCAGGAGGACGGCGCCGGGCCGAGGCCGCTGGACCCGCCGTTGGAACCACAGCTGGGTGAAGTCAGTGCTGCTAGGTCTTTGGAGCCAGACCGAAGGGAGGGTCGCGCGCCCCTGGGTGGGTAGCACCAGGCGGCGGCCGTCGGCCGGCATTCCAACTCTTTCTCCTTTTTGGCTTGTAGGCCGCACCTACTCTGCATATGCCCCGCCCCTCACTCCAGGTGTCGCCCACTTAACTGAAGATCCAGGATCCCCTCCTTAAGGTTTGTCTGGGCTCGGAATTGCCTTTTTTTTTTGAGCCCTGACACCGCTTCGCCGCTGCTGCAGGTGCCCCTGGCCGGCAGCGCCGCCGTGGTCCCGGAGCGCGGCGACATGCCGGAGCTGGTGGTGACCGCGCTGCTGGCGCCGTCGCGCCTGTCGCTGAAGCTGCTGCGCGCCTTCATGTGGAGCCTGGTGTTCTCGGTGGCGCTGGTGGCCGCGGCGGTCTACGGCTGCATAGCGCTCACGCACGTGCTGTGCCGGCCCCGGCGCGGCTGCTGCGGGCGCCGTCGGAGCGCGTCCCCCGCCTGCCTGAGCGACCCCTCGCTGGGTGAGCACGGTTTCCTGAACCTCAAGGTGATCGCACGGGGGCGCTATCGGGGCTGCGGTCCCCAGGCTTCAGGCTGTGCCCTCCCCCTAGAGCTCGGGCCTGCGTCTGCACTATGTCTCGGCTGGACGAGGTAACGGACCCCTCATGCTGTTTCTGCACGGCTTCCCTGAGAACTGGTACGTCTGGGGCCAGGGGCCTGAGGCCCACGGACTCAGCCTCCCTCCCTCGCCCGCCTGGCAGGTTCTCCTGGCGTTACCAGCTCCGGGAGTTCCAGAGCCGCTTCCATGTTGTGGCTGTGGACTTGCGAGGCTATGGCCCCTCGGATGCACCTCGGGATGTGGACTGCTACACAATCGACCTGCTGCTGGTGGACATCAAAGATGTCATCCTAGGCCTGGGTGCAGACATACCCCCATCCTAGGCGTGGCCTCTCACTTATGCGAGCTCCTTGAATTCCCACAGGTTACTCGAAGTGCATCCTTGTGGCCCATGACTGGGGTGCCCTCCTTGCCTGGCATTTCTCCATCTACTACCCATCCCTGGTCGAGCGGATGGTTGTGGTCAGTGGTGCCCCCATGTCGGTGTACCAAGGTGTGTGTGGGAGTCCGGGACACTGGGATGTACTTATATCTCTCCCCCAACCCTCCCACCCCAGACTATTCCCTGCACCACATCAGCCAGTTCTTCCGTTCCCACTACATGTTCCTGTTCCAGCTGCCCTGGCTGCCCGAGAAGCTGCTGTCTATGTCTGACTTTCAGGTACAGAGGGTGCAGGTTGAAGGGAGGAGGGAGCACTGAAGCCAGAGTCCTGCTGTGTACCTAGATTCTGAAGACCACCCTCACCCACCGCAAGACAGGCATCCCATGCTTGACCCCCAGCGAGCTCGAGGCCTTCCTTTATAACTTCTCACAGCCTGGTGGCCTCACTGGGCCCCTCAACTACTACCGAAACCTCTTCAGGTGAGACCAGTTGCCAAGCATAAGCTCAGGAGTCTGTCTGCCTGTCTGTCTGTCCTGGCCACAGGAACTTCCCCCTGGAACCCCAGGAGCTGACCACACCCACATTGCTGCTGTGGGGGGAGAAGGACACTTACTTGGAGCTGGGGCTGGTGGAAGCCATCGGCAGCCGCTTTGTGCCGGGCCGCTTGGAGGCCCACATCCTGCCAGGCATAGGGCATTGGATCCCACAGAGCAACCCCCAGGAGATGCACCAGTACATGTGGGCCTTCTTGCAAGACCTGCTGGACTAGTGGTCCTTGCTGGCCTGCCCAGGAGGCATGGATACTCAGGAAGGAACACACACCCATTATCTGTGTGTGCCTGGGAGTCCATACAATGTCCATACATGGGTGAACTCTTGAATCGCTCATAGGCATGGGACTCCTGGATCCCACACAAGCGCACCTATGGGTGCCTCGGGACACACCAACCCCTATACTCACACACAGGCATGGATGCATGTGTGTGTAACAAACACTTTGACCCTGGGAACTGGGTATACCTCTCTTCCAGTGGAGCCAGATGCCGAGACCGAGTGTCCCACCTCCTCCCTTCCTGGGGCCTCACTCTGCGCTTTGCCAAAGTCGCTTCTCTGCCATAGCTGCACAGACCTTAAACCCTGACCTTCCTGTCCCTGCCTTCGACCTCCTGCCTGGGTCTTCAGCTCAGTGCTACTCTGAATACAATACTGCTGACCACATTTGGCTACTTCAGCTTAAATGTATGTTAATTGAAATGAAATACAATGAAAATGCAGTGCTCAGTCCCACCAGCTGTATTTCATTTTTTTCCCCTTGAGAC